GCACTGGGCCAGGCACCAAGTGACACAGAATAACTATAAGTACTGTGCCTCCTTTCCTGTATTTATTTGTTATGCAGATATGCATTAGACTCACAATAAATATTTATTGAACTAATGACTGGCAGATTTCCTCCCATGTAGGGTACTGTGCCACGTACTGAGGAAAATGGTAAACAAAAAACAGGTCACTTCCTCCAAGTTGCTCGAAATTTGATCTTCCTGTCCTCAATGAGTTTGCAGTCTCTTAGGGAAACCAAGATATATACGCTTAAAAAACGCGTAGTGGAAAGCGTTTTCTTAAATATGATTGCATGCAGGAAGATTGGGTTCAAATTCAGTGAATGCTTTAGGAGGTTAGGAGAGAAATCTAAGCGTTAAAATTGATGGGAAAAAAAATCCCCCAAACTAACACACACACACACACACACACACACACACTCACACACGAGATCATTTAATTACATCACTCTCTGCTGCTGCCTTTCCGGGATCTCCCCCCAGGCTGGGACACACAGGCTCTGCTGCGGGTAAGGTCAAGATGCCAACTCAGGAAGCATAAGAGAGGGAAGGAGCAGAAGCCCACCCATCCCTATCTCCTCAACTAGAAAAGACCAGAAAGACGGAGAAAAAAGGAAACAGCAACATAGACTCATAGAAACAATAAAGCAGGAATAGGAAGCTCCCGACACATCGACTGCTCCGGGAGCCCGGGGTCGACCGCCCCCGCGGGCAGGGTGCGCGGACTCAGCGCCGGGACCCGCGGCCGCGGGGGCGCAGAGTGGGCGGCGGGGAGAGGCGGCGGCAGCGCCTGCGAGGCCGAGGGGAGGTCGCCGGCGGCGCCTCCAGCGCCCGGAGACCCGGTGCGCAGCGCAGCTCGGCCGCGGGACGCGGCGCCCGGAGTCCCGGCAGCGCCTGCCCTCCCTCCCGCGTCGCCCGCCAGCGCCCGCGCCCGCTCCGCCAGTGACTTCAGCTCAGCTCCACCCCCGCGCGGCGGCGGCTCGCTCCGTCCGGACCCGCGCTCGGCACAAGCCCAGCCCGGGCAAGCGGCCGCCACCTGCCCGGCGCCGCCTCCGCCCGCCCCCACCGCGGCGCAACTTGGATGGAGTTGGGGTCCTGAGCGCCGGCCCCCCACAGCCGCCAGCGCAGAGCTCGTGCCGCCACCTTCGTTCTGGGACCCCTCTCTCCGCTGCTCTTCGCTCCCGCGATGGGAAAAGTTGGCGCCGGCGGCGGCTCCCAAGCCCGGCTGAGCGCGCTCCTCGCCGGCGCGGGGCTCTTGATCCTCTGCGCCCCGGGCGTCTGCGGCGGCGGCTCCTGCTGCCCCTCGCCGCACCCCAGCTCCGCTCCACGCTCGGCCTCGACCCCTAGGGGCTTTTCCCACCAGGGGCGGCCAGGCAGGGCTCCTGCCACGCCCCTGCCCCTCGTAGTGCGTCCCCTGTTCTCAGTGGCCCCCGGGGACCGAGCGCTATCCCTGGAGCGGGCTCGGGGCACTGGGGCATCCATGGCGGTTGCTGCACGCTCCGGCCGGAGGAGACGGAGCGGAGCGGATCAGGAGAAGGCAGAACGGGGAGAGGGCGCGAGTCGGAGCCCCCGGGGAGTGCTAAGAGATGGAGGGCAGCAGGAGCCTGGGACTCGGGAGCGGGACCCGGACAAAGCCACCCGCTTCCGGATGGAGGAGCTGAGACTGACCAGCACCACGTTTGCGCTGACGGGAGACTCAGCACACAACCAAGCCATGGTCCACTGGTCTGGCCACAACAGCAGCGTGAGTAGAATGGGACTGAGGGTAAAGGGGTGAGACTAACCATGATTTCTTCTTTTGCCTTCAGGTGATTCTCATTTTGACAAAGCTCTATGACTATAACCTGGGGAGCATCACAGAGAGCTCGCTTTGGAGGTATGTAGATAAATGGAGCTAATAATTACCGTCTGTCCTCATTAATGCTCTTTTTGGATTATAGGTCAACCGATTATGGAACAACCTATGAGAAGCTGAATGATAAAGTTGGTTTGAAAACCATTTTGAGCTATCTCTATGTGTGTCCTACCAACAAGCGTAAGGTAAGAAATGTATATTCAGCATGCTACTCATTTTGTTTCTTTCTCCAACAATTCTTTGCTGCAGATAATGTTACTCACAGACCCGGAGATTGAGAGCAGTTTATTGATCAGCTCAGATGAAGGGGCAACTTATCAAAAGTACCGGCTGAACTTCTACATTCAAAGCTTGCTTTTTCACCCCAAACAAGAAGACTGGATTCTGGCATACAGTCAAGACCAAAAGGTGAGCATACTTACCTTGTTTGAGACAATGAACCATAGTGCTGAGTAATTTCTGTTCTTTACAGTTATACAGCTCTGCTGAATTTGGGAGAAGATGGCAGCTTATCCAAGAAGGGGTTGTACCAAACAGGTTCTACTGGTAAGTCTCACTTTATCTTGTAGCACATTAAGGATGTTTCTTTTCATGTTTCTCCATTTTTTAGGTCTGTGATGGGGTCAAATAAAGAACCAGACCTTGTGCATCTTGAGGCCAGAACTGTGGATGGTCGTAAGTAAATCAACTTTGCCGCAATACTCATACCCATGTTTTTGTTTTTGTTTTTGTTTTTCAGATTCACATTATCTAACTTGCCGAATGCAGAACTGTACAGAGGCCAACAGGAATCAGCCTTTTCCAGGCTACATTGACCCAGACTCTTTGATTGTTCAGGATCATTATGTGTTTGTTCAGGTAGGAAAAATCCACTTCTGTTGATTGTCTCAGAGCTTCTTACAGTCTTGTTTTTATGATCCAGCTGACATCAGGAGGGCGGCCACATTACTACGTGTCCTACCGAAGGAATGCATTTGCCCAAATGAAGCTTCCGAAATATGCTTTGCCCAAGGTATGGCCTAAATCACTTTCTTCATTTCACTCTTCCCTCTTCACGACCTTGTGTCTTTTCACAGGACATGCATGTTATCAGCACCGATGAGAATCAGGTGTTCGCAGCGGTCCAAGAATGGAACCAGAATGACACGTACAACCTCTACATCTCAGACACACGTGGTGTCTACTTCACCCTGGCCTTGGAGAATGTCCAGAGCAGCAGAGGCCCTGAGGGCAACATCATGATCGACCTCTATGAGGTATGTCACGAGGCATATGTGGTCCTAAGCCAATGTATTTTTCAGCCATGTCAATTTTTCCCAGGTAGCAGGGATAAAGGGAATGTTCTTGGCTAACAAGAAGATTGACAACCAAGTGAAGACTTTCATCACATATAACAAAGGCAGAGACTGGCGTTTGCTGCAGGCGCCGGACACGGATCTAAGGGGGGACCCCGTGCACTGCTTGCTGGTGAGTCTTCCTATTGAAGCAGAATGCCTCACGATTTTGTGGCACTTATTATTTCTCTTTTCAGCCCTATTGCTCACTACACCTTCACCTGAAGGTCTCTGAGAATCCCTACACATCAGGGATCATTGCCAGCAAAGACACAGCTCCAAGCATCATAGTGGCATCAGGTAAGAAGCTTACCTGGTTTGCTGGCTGTGGTTCTTTTCACTAATGGCACCTTTCTCTTTCTAGGTAATATAGGTTCTGAATTGTCAGACACTGACATCAGCATGTTTGTCTCTTCAGATGCAGGGAACACCTGGAGACAGGTAAGAAAATACCCTGGGTCAAATCGCTGAAGTGTGTGTCCATGTATGTGTTTTCCTCATCCAGATCTTTGAAGAAGAGCACAGTGTTTTGTACCTGGATCAAGGTGGAGTCCTGGTTGCTATGAAACACACATCTCTCCCAATTCGACATCTTTGGTAAGGGCACATGCTGCCTGTGAAATCTGCACGATCTGATGACTGATATTTTTTATATCATTAGGTTGAGTTTTGATGAAGGGAGATCTTGGAGCAAATACAGTTTCACATCTATTCCACTTTTTGTGGATGGGGTTCTGGGTGAGCCTGGAGAAGAGACTCTCATCATGACGTAAGTTGAAAAGTATGATGTGGTCCAGCCTTTGTAATTATTTTTATCACCATGAACTCTGTAGAGTGTTTGGACACTTCAGCCACCGCTCTGAATGGCAGCTGGTCAAAGTAGATTACAAGTCCATTTTTGATAGACGGTGTGCCGAAGAGGACTACAGACCTTGGCAGCTGCACAGCCAGGTAGGAGGAAAAGAACTGAGACTAAGGCCTGGCCCAAGTATCTGTGATCCTTCTCTGCTTACAGGGGGAAGCATGTATCATGGGAGCAAAAAGGATATATAAGAAGCGAAAATCAGAGCGGAAGTGTATGCAAGGAAAATATGCAGGAGCTATGGAATCTGAACCCTGTGTCTGCACTGAGGCTGATTTTGATTGGTGAGCTTGTGCAATTATCTCCTGGAGCCATTGTGAAAGGTTTTTCTCGGCTCTTTCCTAACAGCGACTATGGTTATGAGCGACACAGCAATGGCCAGTGCCTGCCGGCATTTTGGTTCAATCCATCCTCTCTGTCAAAGGATTGCAGCTTGGGACAGAGTTACCTCAATAGTACTGGGTAAGTGTCTGGAGTAGTGACCTTGAGAGGCCCTGGTTTACGACTTGAGCTTTTTTCCATTTAGGTACAGGAAGGTGGTTTCCAATAATTGCACTGATGGCGTAAGGGAACAGTACACTGCCAAACCGCAGAAGTGCCCAGGGAAAGCCCCGCGGGGGCTGCGGATAGTCACGGCTGATGGAAAGCTGACAGCGGAACAAGGACACAACGTCACTCTCATGGTGCAATTAGAAGAGGTAGGACTGATTCCTATCTCCCCCCTACTTTCCTCATTTCCTCTGATGTTGGGTTGTTTTTCAGGGTGATGTTCAGCGGACACTCATCCAAGTGGACTTTGGCGATGGTATCGCGGTGTCTTACGTCAATCTCAGCTCCATGGAAGATGGGATCAAACACGTCTATCAGAACGTGGGCATTTTCCGTGTGACCGTGCAGGTGGACAACAGTCTGGGTTCTGACAGCGCCGTCCTGTACTTACATGTAACTTGTATGTTATTACTGTTGTTGGTTTATGACCTACATCCATGGCCTCTCTTTCTCTTGTGCCTCAGGTCCCTTGGAGCACGTGCACCTGTCTCTTCCCTTTGTCACCACAAAGAACAAAGAGGTCAATGCGACGGCAGTGCTGTGGCCCAGCCAAGTGGGCACCCTCACTTACGTGTGGTGGTACGGAAACAACACGGAGGTGGGTTCACCTTCCACATGCGATCTAGGGACTTCCCTTCACTCTGGGCCCTTGTTTATTTTAGCCTTTGATCACCTTGGAGGGAAGCATATCCTTCAGATTTACTTCAGAAGGAATGAATACCATCACAGTGCAGGTCTCAGCTGGGAATGCCATCCTACAAGACACAAAGACCATCGCAGTATATGGTGAGTGCCCATCTCAGTGGATCTACTGCTGTTTATAGTACTCCATCTACTGTTATATCCCCAGAGGAATTCCGGTCTCTTCGCTTGTCCTTTTCTCCAAACCTGGATGACTACAACCCGGACATCCCTGAGTGGAGGAGGGACATCGGTCGAGTCATCAAAAAATCCCTGGTGGAAGTGAGTGCACACAGTTTCTTCTCTTGCCCGGGCACTAATGTGAGCCCCTGTGTCTGTCCCTCAGGCCACAGGGGTTCCAGGCCAGCACATCCTGGTGGCGGTGCTCCCTGGCTTACCCACCACTGCTGAACTCTTTGTCCTACCCTATCAGGATCCAGCTGGAGAAAACAAAAGGTCAACTGATGACCTGGAGCAGGTGAGTCCCCTGGAAAAGGAGACGTTTTCAGCTTTGGTGTCACTAACTATGCTTCTTTTTTCAGATATCAGAATTGCTGATCCACACGCTCAACCAAAACTCAGTACACTTCGAGCTGAAGCCAGGAGTCCGAGTCCTTGTCCATGCTGCTCACTTAACAGCGGGTCAGTGTCCATGTCCCGGGGTTCTGGCTGGTGCTGCTGCTGACTGGTTTAATTTCTTTTGCAGGTGTAATAAAAAGATGTTATCACAGAGATATTAGAGAATTAATATTTCCAGGCTTCAGTTGCTACCACTGGATGTGTTATGAGTAAATTTGGGAGGGAATAAGAAACTTCAAATTTCGACCTAGGTCGTGATACATCATGAATTCTGCACTACAATTTCACATTGAGAAAAAGACTTTCCACTTGAAGGGAGAATTACCGTTCGTCAAGAAGTTTTAGAAACTACAATATAATCTCAGCCACAACATTATGGATGCAGATGCCAAATAGGAGTTGTGGAACTCTGAACTGTAAAGTGAAGTAAATTGTTGCAATAACATTTTCCATTTAGGGATGAAATTAGTACTGGTGAAATTCTTCCACAGCCAGTAAGTTTATCTGTCTCTTTAGTTTTCGGTCACCGTATTATCTACATAGTAATCATTTACAAGTCTTTTTTAAGTAAAGCCTTGGTACCGATATGTTTTCTTCCTTTTATTTTTCCCCAAAATAAATATATTTTTTATCTTCAAGTAATTAGGTAGTTGCACAGATACATAGACCCAGCGGCTTTTCATAGTTATTTAATCATTATGGTGTTATAAACAATAGTGGGTTTATCATGTAGATATATATCTAAATATATCCCTCCCCGCAATATGATTAAATGTGATATTTTCATCTACCTACCAGCGTGCAGCAATGAGGTTGCTCGTTGGCTTCGTTTAGACACAGAATCTAGTTCTGTTTTCCAGTCTGGAGGGCAGGGGCACATCATAGCTCACTACAGCCTTGAACACCTGGGCTCAAGCGATCTGTCTGCCTCAGCCTCTCGAGTAGCTAGGACTACAGGCACGCACCACCACATCCAATTAATATTTTTATTTTCTGTAGAGACAGGGTGTTGCTATGTTGCCCAGGCTGATCTCAAACTCTTGGCCTCAGGAGATTCACCCACTTCAGCCTCTCAAAGCATTGAGATTGCAGGCATGAGCCACCATGCCTGGCCTAGCTTCTAATAAATTCTTTCTTCACCATTTCTTTTTTTCTGAGATTACGGGGGACCGTAAAAGGGGCTGAAATGATTACAGGGTAACTAGACTGAGTTAGCCAGGCTAGAGGATATGTCTGGAAACTCTTGGTCAGAGAATGGTCAGCAAGGAACAGTCAGATGAACAGAAACAGGGGCACAAACATGCGTCAGAAATGCAGTATCCCAGGGGAAGGCAAGGCAGATAGTCAAGAGAAATTAGCAAAAAGAAAAAAAAAAAGTAAAGCAAAGGGGAAGGATAACACATATAAAATACAGACAAGATGCCAGAACATAGGACAAGCTACCCTTTAGACACCAAGTTTCTGATACCTAGAGTGATCAGGACTGTCCTGGGTTATCTATGCTATATCAGCGTAAGCTTTAATAGCGCCCCCTTTCATTCTTAAAGTGTCTTATCTTTGAAAATAATATGTATGGTCTTCTTACTTTTACCCTGCCACCCTGAGAGTGGGGATAGAAGACTATACCAAAAATTGGCTAATGTGGAGCTCAAAGGTAATAATTGGTAATTGAATGTTTAACCAGTTGAAAGAGACTTTTGAGGAAAGTAAATAAGCTATTGCTATGTAACAAACCACCTAGAAGTTCAGTGGCTTAATAGTAAGCATTTATTTTTGCTTATGCGTCTAGTCTTATCTACATTCACTTGTCTGTCTGCAATCAGCTATGGGTTGTTGGTTGGGGAGCTCTGCTGATCTTGGCTGGTCTGTCTCACATGTTACGGGTCAGCTGCCTGCAGGCTGCTCTAGCATGCTTTGGTTGGAATAATTAACCTGGCCTCTACATGGCCTTTCATCCTTTGACTGTTCTGGTCTTGCTCACACATGGCAGTGGTAGGATTCCAAGAGAAAAAGCAGAGGTATGCAAGGCCGTGAAATTCACAATTAGCACACCATTGCTTCCATTGCATTCCATTGCCAGATGCAGATTATAATAATAGCTCAGATTCAAGACATGAAGAAACAGATTTTACCTCTTGCCTTTTAGGTGAGACAAGCTTCAAACTCATTGCACAAAGTTTAGACACAGAGAAGGGTAGAGGATTGAGCCAGCAATGTAATCCATATCTACATGAGGCTGACTGCTCACTTAGGGGAGACTTGAGATGCTTTTAGGTAGTTTAACAAACTTTCTTCTGGAGCCATCACCAGATTGAGCTACTATCAACAGCAAAGGGGAACATTTGTGTGTGTAGGGGGGTATTTTTGCTTTGTTTTAGTGATCCAGAAAATATAAAAGTCAGGCATGCCCTAAAGACAGGACTGGAAGTTTTATGAGTGAGAATATCTGGGGCCTGCTATGCGGTATTCTCAAACTGTTATACATAATAATTACCTGGGTACCTTGTCACATATATGGATTTTGGAGACCTACTCTCAAAGACTATACATTTTTTTTTTTTTTTGAGACAGAGTCTCACTCTGTTGCCTAGGCTGGAGTACAGTGGCACGATCTTGGCTCACTGCAAGCTCCACCTCCCGGGTTCATGCCATTCTCCTGCCTCAACCTCCCGAGTAGCTGGGACTACAGGTGCCTGCCACCATGCCTGGCTAATTTTTTTTGGACTATACATGTTTTTTTTTCAAGTGAAGCCTAGCTAACAATATTTTCACAAGTGCTCCAAGTAATTCTGATTCAGGTAGTCCATAAGCTACACTTTGAGGAATATTTCACATAGTAGCCAGGAATCATCACCTTCCAACCTTAGAAAACCATAAGTCATTCTTCTCCTCTTGTCTGTTTATTATGATGATGGTTGGTCTTGGAGTTACTGATGTTTGTCATTACTTGGCTAAGTGACCTCAACTCCCTGTCACTGGATATTACTGAAGATTCACCCTCAGTTTAAATTCAGAAACAATGCTTCACTTGTCATTAGAGCTACTAAAGGACAAACTGAGACACATTAAAATGTTAAAGAGTTTATTTGGGCAAACAATGATTCATTAATCAGTTAGCACTAGACCACAGTTGATTTAGGGCTCCCTAAAAGGCATGAGGCTTTTATGGGGTGAAGGTGAAAGCTAGGCAAAGAAAATATTTGATCGGTTAAAATGGAGGAATAGCCTTCTTTGGATAATTCTAGTAGAAAGTCTCTCATTAGATATTAGCTAGTGGTTTCTAATTGATTAAGCTTAAGTTTTGTTTTCCTAGAATATGACTGTTTACTCTTTACTTGGGTTTTGGTTTGGTTACATAGGAACCCAGGACGCCAGAGCTGCCTCAGTCTAATGGCCTCCCAATTGGCTACTTTAACAAGAGACTTCCCTGGAAATTCCCACCTAGTCTAGTCTGCAGTCTTGTGGCTTTTTCCCAATAACATAGGAAACTTTAAGACTCTGATGATTGGATTTGTTTCTAAATGGAGGGAAGGCCCATTGGACAACTGAAAGTGCTCTGTAAATGGAAGCCTTTCTGCCTATTCTGCATTCTGGATAAACTTTCTCTGTGCTATTCCCATATCACTGTAATTTCTGAAAAAATATTTCAGACCACATGGATTTTGTGATATTCAAAGCATATAACTCAAGCCTGAATTGAGTCTACTTTGGGGTCAGGAGAGGAAAAAAGAATATCAAGGTATGGTAAATTACTTCTACAACATCCTGAAAACACTAACTCTTGGATTAGAATTAGAGTTGAAAGTTTCGGGGTCATAGTGCAAGTAGCAGTTCTCCAGGAATGTCCTTTTGATAGAATGAAAGTGAACACTGGACAACAATAAGATTGTTCTGCATGGCTTCACTGGGTGATGCTACCATGTTATTGACCTTAAAACTTGGAAAGAAACCGAGCAAAGGGCAAAACTGCAGCAAGGGGGACCGGGTGCAATGGCTCACACCTGTAATCCCAGCACTTTGGGAGGTCAAGGCGGGTGGATCACTCAAGGTTAGCGTTCGAGACCAGCCTGGCCAACATGGTGAAACCCCATCTCTACTAAAAGTACAAAAAAAAAAATTAGCCATGCGTGGTGGCAGGTGCCTGTAATCTCAGCTACTCGAGAGGCTGAGGCAAGAGAATTGATTGAACACAGGAGAAGATTGCAGTGAATCGAGATTGTGTCACTGTACTCCAGTCTGGGTGACAAAGCAAGACTTCATCTAAAAACAAAACAAAACAAAACGAAAAAACTGCAGCAACAGGGAAAGCAGTGCCTGGGGAGAGGCATTTCCTAGAGTGTTATGTGGAACCTAGTTCTGCAAAGGGTCTGTGGTCAAATGAGTTTATGAAAGACTATGGTAAAGTTAAATGTGTTCTTTTCTGCAAGGGCTGCTGTGATCATTTAATATACTGATGTGCATTGTGAATCTCCATATGGGGAATGTTGTATGTATCATTGCCCCAAATTATCTCACCAGGGAACTGTCATCATTTTTCAGGATTTTTTTTCTGTAGAAGAATACACTTTCAGAAATATGATAGCAATAATATGACAATGTTAGAAATATTGGGCATGTAGTCTGTCCCAAATACTATGACAGTACTTTATAAATTCCATCTCATTTTAATCTCACAAATTTCTAGACTAAACACTAGTTTCGTCTCCATTTTGCAGATGAGGAAACTGAGATTTAATTTAAGTCACTTAGTCTATAAGTGACAGAGCCAGGTTTGATTCTGAAAAGGGCTCATATCATTACTTAACCCCAAATGTGGAATTTTGAATTTGTTCTCATACATACAACTATAACCATTTATTTAGCACTTACTACGTGGCAATCACTTTTCACAAGAAGATTGTTGTTATTATTGTAAGTGTTCCCATTATTATCGTTCCAGGTCCTCATGAATAAAATATAAAAATTCAATGCATTTCCAAATTCCTCAGAGGATTTTAGAAATGATATGTGCAAGTACGCAGGCTTAAAAATGTTGAGTCACTTGGAGTACTGCTGGTATCCATGTTTTACTTTGTGCATGAATAATGGCAAAAAACTGCTCAGCACTTTCCCCTACACGTCTACCTTGTTTAAGCTGCAACTGGAAAGGGATTAAAGTATGCTAATTCCACACAACAAGCTAAAGCCCATTTATCACAAGTTTCCATCCCTCAGCAAAACACACACAAATGCACCTAAGTGCTGGGCAAACTAAGAAATGCAGCTGCTGTTGTATGGAGCAATAATAGGTCCCTTTATACTCAGGCACCAATCAGCAAGCAGACACCACCCACGGAACAGAGGGCAGTGGTAGTCAGTCTCTGGCCACTGCTGCTGGCTGCTTCCTGCTTCCTGCTTCCTGCCTCTGAGAAATGACTGACTGATGCAGAGATGGGGAGGGTGAATGGATAACACACATTTTAGAACTGGGATACAGAAGTTCATTTTCCCAGAATAATATGCTAATTACTTAACAGTGTTAATGCTGCTTGTTGAAGAATGATGATTTAAGTGTAAATGATTTAGAATCGAAAGACAACCTGGGGATGGGGAGAGATAGGAGGAAGGAAAGAGAAGGGAAAAGGTTCATGTGTGTGTGTGTGTGTGTGTATGTGTTTGTGTGTGTGCATGCATGCATATGCGAGTTTGCTGTGTTGCTGACAGCTTGGACAAAGTAATTTTCTCTCAGTTTTCCATTTATTTCAAATGCCAACCTTTTCAAGCAAGCTCAGTATTCTTAGTTGCTTCATATCACTGGTATTCTGGTTATGCTGAAAGAGCATTTAGTTAGGAGTGAAAAGTTTAGCTTTATTTCAACCTCTAACCATCCCAATCATCTGTGGCCCCTTCCGAGCCTCCATTGTTCCCTGACAAATTAAGGGTTTGCATTAGAATATTGCCTTTAAAACATCTTCCTAATATAATTTCCTTGATGTGATGATGGTATTGTGGTAATGATGAGAGAGAGAGAGATCTTATCTTTTAGAGTTATAGGTGGTTAAATTATAAGTTTTCCAAGATTTATTTCAAAATAATCCAGTGGTTGGAGGTTGTGGGGACTGGATAAAATAAGACTGGCTGTTGGTTGATGGTTGTTGAAGCTGAGTGGTAGGTACATGAGGCTTCATTTCTGTATTCTGTGTGTGTGTGTTTGCATGCACACATACATATCCATACATATATATACACATATGCATATATGTATACACATACCTGTCTTCCAAACGTAAGCGTACATGATTTATTATTCCTACTGCTCCTTTTAAAACTTAGTATTTTAACTTGTGCTCCTTGTTAATTTGCTTTTTGTGCTATAGTCTTAGTCCTAATCCCCATCCTCAGAAATATGTCTTTTACTGAAATTAGCCCAGGATTGAGTATATAGAAAGTGTGTGTGTGTGTGTGTGTGTGTGTGTGTGTGTGTGTATGTATGACGATTCAGGTTCAAGTCTTGGTTCTTCCATTTACTAGTAAGTACTAAGTCCTTTTAAAACAACACTAACCAATGAGAACTTCATTGTTATCTGTTTAATGGGGATCATAGTCACTGCCTTCCATTTGTGAAAATCAATTGTGATAATGTCTATGACAAATGGAAGGTGTTCTCTTCCCCTGATGACATCCTACCAGTTGCAGGGTGAGTTCTGAAGAATTTCTGAACCTCTCTGCCGATGGCATTGAGAGCTTTGTTTTCTAATTTTGAACCAAAAGAAAATTTGCCTTGGGCGTTCCACGGCAGTGGGACCCCACCCATCTTTTACACACAAACCTACATATTCCCATTTCAAAACTGAGGTGAAGTTTGACTTACAGGGGAGAGAAAATAGCGGGGGGGTTCCTTATATTCAGTGCCTCCTGAAAGCCAACTCTCCTGAAATGACTATTTTCTGAGAAGGAAGGGGTGGCTTTCATTTTTCACCAAAACTATGTGGTTAGATGGAATATGCTTCCCAGTATCAATACAGAGTGGCCGAGATGTAATCCTGAAAAGAGTAGACAGAGCAGAAGCAACTGAGAGTCTTGTCTGAGACCATCAGTATTATAGTCACTTATTCTTGAACTTTTTTACCTGGGTGATTAGAATGTTGCCCTCTCGGCTCACACCAGAGAAAACCACAGAAAATGGTGATTAAAGGTCACCTGTATTTCTGGGTATCAGGCTTTGCTTAAGTTGATGGAAGGTAAAGGTCAGCACCAAGGCTTCCCTGGAGTACATGTGGCTTGTCTTTTATGCACGAGCTGCACTACATTTGCAAAATGTCAACTTTTAAGAGGGTAGAAATTAATTGCAAAGTCTACAGGTACAACAGGTTTGACTGTGAGATGGGGGAAGGTGGAGAGGTGGCGAGAAGTGTTTTCCAGACTGCACCTCAAGGGGAAACTCAGGGAGGGAGACTCTTTCATGGAGGCAGAGGCTTCTGTTTTGTCTGAGAGAAAAACTCACTGTGTTTGAGAGGCTGGAGCATCTTGGGGAGGGCTGTCAGAGCTTTTGGGAGATTGTGGAGACAGCCAGGTGGCATATCCCTCCTTCAGCATCTCCGCGGCTACCCTCGTGAAATACTCACTTGGCCATCAGTTTCCTGTGTACAAAAATACAAGCATGCTCCATCACTTTGCTGTTCTTTCTCTCACGTATGACAACTTTCCAATTATTTTTCTCACATGACAACTACTGGAGTAGGGGTGACGGGGTGGTTGAATTCACAAATGTATTCCTGCAGGTGGTTTTATTGGCAATCTGTTTTGCTTTGTGGAAAAAGCTTACACTCAGAGTATAATAAAATATAATTATTATATTATAAATATTGATTAATAATACTAATACTAGCAGCAGTAGAAATGAAATCTAATAGGTACATGACTTACTATGTGCCTGGCACTTTTCTCAATGCGTAACATACATTAGCTCACTTAATCCTCATAAGAACCCAATGAAGTATATACCATTATTTTTATTTTACCACATAAGGTACATTAAGGTGAAGCAAATTGCCCAAGACCACATAGCTAGTTAGAGTGGGACCTGAATCCAGACAGCCTGGCCCTGGGGTCTGTGCTTTTCATTGCTCTGCTGCAGAGCAGGAACATTTGGGGTGGGAGTAGGGGTGGGCTCAGATGCATCCCATGTCAGCCATGTGACATGCATCTTGTGTGTATATCCCACATGGTTTTCCAGGACTTACCTCTGCTTGTGTGTGAAACATTTGAGCCTCTCATAGAGTCTCACCTGCCCAGTTCTCTGCTCATTTTTCTCTGCTCTGTTTCCCCCACAAGCCCCCCTGGTGGACCTCACTCCAACC